TGAAGATTAACCACAAACACGATCAGGTCAATTCGGGGCCGATTCACACTGGAGGGCAAAGGGAGGGACTTTGCCAAGTGGCTGAAAAACAGGAAATTGCAGGACTCAAGATATCCGTACCCCCCTCATAGCGACCGTTTAAATGCTGCCCTTCATGTGGAAAGAGGCCGTCAAGGGCTCCCCACCTCATCCTAGCCACCCGAGGCTCTTGTGGCCACGACTCCTTGGGCCAGCACAGAGGCAGGACAGGTCCGGTCCTATTCAGATTACTCCTGTCTGATTCCCTCTGCCAGAAACGGGCTCTGTTTAGTCACCACCTCGGCAAGGGGAGGTTGGGATATAAGACGGCATGGGACTAGCCAGCTACGCTGCATGCTGGGAGAAGGACCAGCCTCAGAGGAGGGGGCGCTGGGCTTCGGAGTTTAGCAGCTAGGACCGAATCCCTCTGGAGTGAGAGACACGTGGGCCCAGGCCACAGCCGCGGCTACTTACACCTTCAGCTCGGAGGCGCAGTCCTCTTTGAGCATCGAGTCCGCCAGCTGCTGCAGAAGAGCATCCTCCGTGCCCACCAGCTGCGCAGGGAGAGAGAGCGGACAGTCGAGCCCTAGGCACAGCACCCCCTGGGGAGGGCCTGGCCCTTCGACCCACTCCCGGGGGGATCGGGACACCGCCAGCAGGCGGCTCGGAGGACATTTCCCGAGAAGTGGACCCCGCGAAGCGGCACGGGCTGGGGGCCTGAGGTTTGGACCCGCTGCAGGCCTGTGGGCACCGCACTCTCTACTACCCGACCCTCGCTCCCACCGCCGGCCTCTCCAGGAGGCCAGACCCCCAGACGCGGGAAAACCAATTCCAGGCGCGGGAACTCGCCAATCAGAAGCTGGGAAAGGGTCCGCCGAGCACCTATTGGTGGGTGCGTCCCTCAACCTCAGAGAGCGGCTACTCCAATTGGTTCAGAGCATGGCTCTCCGCCTATTCCCCGCCCCCGCCACGGTAGCGCGCGCTGGCTTGGCGCCTCAGAGAGCTCAGTTGACCTAGTGGCTGAAGCACCGCCCAGGAGGAAAAACCGGCGGGGGAAGCAGGGCCGCCTGCACCTACCAAGATGGTGGCCGTGTTCAGGCCGGGCAGCTTGTCCAGGGGCCTCAACACCGACATCACAGCCGCAGGACCAACCGTTGCTCCTGCGGTGCGCGCCGATCTTTCAAACCGCCCTGAGTCCAGCCCCTAGAGCGCGGCCTGGGGGCACGTGCCTCCTTATAGGCGGGGCTTCGCGGGACGGGACGGGGCCTCTTAAAGGAACCGAACCTTTATCTCCTTTTCTGAGGGGCGTTCCAGCGCTACCCGTGGAACACGTGGTGGACAGGCCTTTGGTTCCACGCTCCACAGTAAGCAGGTTTTTAGTGATTCCTTTGTTCACTTTCATTCATTCATGCTCATACACAGTACTTTTTTTTTTTTTTTTTGAGACAGAGTCTCGCTTTGTGGCCCAGGCTGGAGTGCAATGCGCGCAATCTCGGCTCACTGCAACTTCTGCCTCCCGAGTTTAAGCGATTCTCCTGCCTCAGCCTCCCAAGGAGCTGGGACTACGGGCGCGCGTCACCACGCCCGACTTATTTTTTTATTTTTAGTAGAGACGGGGTTTCTCCAAGTTGCCCAGGCCGGTCTCAAACTCCTGGCCTCAAGTGATCCCGCCTCGGCCTCCCAAAGTGAGTGCTGAGATTACAGACGTGAGCCACCGTGCCTGGCCCTTTTTTTTTTTTTTTTTTTGGAGCGTCACTTTGTTGCCCAGGCTGGACTATAGTGACACGATCATAGCTCACTACAGCTTCAAACTCCTGGGCTCAAGTCATCTTCCTGGCTTAGCCTCCTGAGTAGCTGGAACTACAGGCAAGTGCCACCATGGGGATCTGGCCATGTTGCTGCTGGCCCTCACCACGCTGTGTCTCCGCAGCCAAGGCCGCCGCGATGCCGCACTTCCTGGACTGGTTCGTGCCGGTCTACTTGGTCATCTCGGTCCTCATTCTGGTGGGCTTCGGCGCCTGCATCTACTACTTCGAGCCGGGCCTGCAGGAGGCGCACAAGTGGCGCATGCAGCGCCCCCTGGTGGACCGCGACCTCCGCAAGACGCTAATGGTGCGCGACAACCTGGCCTTCGGCGGCCCGGAGGTCTGAGCCGACTTGCAAAGGGGATAGGCGGGCGGCACCGGGCGCCCTCCCCCAGCCCGCCCCGCCCGCCCAGCCCGGAGACCCCCAAGGCAGAGGGAGGCCGGCCTGTTGGCCCTCCACGCTATCCCTCTGCAGCCTGGGCCCTCCCGACAGAGGCCCCAGGTGCGCTGGCAGTGGAGGTGGGGCACTTAGGTGCCTGGCTGGCCCAGGGCTTGCTCTCCGTGTCAAGCCGACTCACCCAGAGCCCACCCTCCCAAGCTCAGGGGCATCCTCCGCTGGGCCCCAGTGCCTTTGCGCTGCGCAGCACTCTGCCCTCCACTGGACTCAGGCATGTCTATGGCTGCCTGTCCTGAGGCTCCGGAGCCCTCATTTCTTCGTGAAGTCCCCAGCTCCCCTGCCTCCACTCAATGGCACCGGCCCTGCAACTTTAGGCAGGTCGAAGCCAACCCAAGGAAAGAACCTAAGAACCTCGTTTGGAGGGATGTCAGCTTGGGCCAGACCAGCCGCACCCCGCGGGGCTCAGGCTTGGAACTGGTGAGGGTGTGTGGTGGGGGTATGCAGAGGGATAAGACCGTGGTAGAGGAGAGGGTTGGTGAGGAGAGAGAGAGAGAGAGAGAGAGAGTCTGGGGGGAGCGGGCAAGCATGGGGAGATGAGATGTGTATATGTGAGAGAGAGTGTGGGGGCCCCAGGCAGGGCAGGAGGTGGTGGAAACGGGGTGAACTCCGTGGGCTGTGTGAGGACTGTCCATAGTGGGTCCCAACCCCCTCCCTCTGCTGGAGTTTCCTAGCCCTTCCCCCTCCCCAAGACTGTGGCAGCAGGCAGGAGCCCCTGCCCTCCCTCCCTGTCCTGTGCCACACTTCTGGGGCCAAACCCAGCCCCCTTGAGCCAGGCCCTGCCAGACTCCAAGCCCACCCTAGAACCCTCCTCCTGTGTGGAGACTCTGTTGCCCCACTTTGGACACAGATTGGCAACCTGCCTCACCCCGCCCCCCTTCGCTGGGGCTTCCATCTTAATTTATTCTCAATAATAAAGACTTCATGATGATCTCTGCAGGACCCTGTCTTTTCCTGAAATGAGGATCATG